GAAGCAAGACAGTTTGGAATCCACAAAGCCATCCTCAGAAACAAAGATACAAGTGTTTCCCCAACTGTTAGCTTGCAGTTCCCTCTAAACAGTTTTCACGCCTCCATTTAAAAATAGTTGGCATAATGATGTTTTCTTTCTCTAGGCTTTGTGACCACGTTTCCATGGGGGAAAATGTGAATAGACGTAGTTACAGTAGCATTTGGATGAGACGCCTTCAAGCACCTATACTTTTTCGGGGGAACTTGATGGAATCCAATTTAATTACCTGAAGAAATTATTTGCTGAAGAAAGTCTTTCCTCTTTTTAGGGTAGTTACAGTTAAAGGCGCAGGGGTAACGAAATCCTAACCCAGAGAGGAGCAGAGCATGTTTGGGACATAACAAAGGATCTGAGTAGTAAACGCAGCGAGTGTTTGGGGTTTTATTCAGACCGGGCTGACGGTGTGTGTCGCCGCCACGCACCGCTGCCTGTTCGAACGCATGGCTGAGCTGCCGACCGGCTCGCTACCCCAAACACCGTACGCCACCCAACTCCTCTTGTAACGCCATCGCGCGTGGCATTGTGTTGGGTTCTGCGTGTGTGGCATCGGAGTCGTGGAATTTAGGGGGAACAAGGCTTTTCCCCCCGTCCCCCCGGGGTCTCCCTTGGGTGGGGGCGACACGGCCAAGGCGGCGCGCCCTGGGGGTGCCCGGGGGCGCTTCTTCCCCAGGGCGTTACGCACCGGCGGCCCGGCGCGGAGGTGCGCGGGGGCGATCGGGAGATGCGGGGCGGGCGAGGGGTGGTGGGATGGGCGCCGCCTTAACTTCGATCCTGCGGCGGCCCGAGAGAAGCCGTCGCCGCCCCGCCCGAGCTGGGTGCCGCGGCACTCTGCTCTGCGCCGCGCGTCTCCGCGGCTGCCTCTTTAATCAGGAACACAGAAGGGGCGGGCCCTGAGCCGGCGCGTAATCGGATAGCTCTGCCGCGGCTCTGACATCCACATGCTGCTCGGCCTGAAAAGGCAGTGGGGAGCCGGAGGGGAGGCAGAGATCGCGAGCGAGGCACCAGCCTGCAGCCGGCCCCCAGCACATCCTCAGCCGCACAGACACTCGGCGAGGTGGAGGTGAGGGCGGGCGCCAGCGAACTCGGAGAGGGGCTCGCTCACTCCCAGGCGATCCCAGCCGCCACCGCCGCCGCACCAGCAGCAGCAACAGCAGCAGCAGCTTCCTTCCTCAGACTCCCCTCGAGAGGCTGGCCAAGCGGGTGTAGCCGTTGGGGGAGGCTCCCGCCGGGGGAACCCGGCGAGGACAAGAGCAGGGCGGCCGCCTTCCACTCGGGCTGTCCGGCGGCGGCTGCCTCCGCCCGTGTGTCCGTCAAGGGTGCCGCGGGATGTGTGTCAGTTTACGCCTCTGAGATCACACAGCTGCCTGGGGGCCGTGTGATGCCCAAGGCAAGTCTTGGTTTTAATTATTATTATTATCATTATTGTTACGCTTGGCTTTCGGGAAATACTCGTGATATTTGTAGGATAAAGGAAATGACACTTTGAGGAACTGGAGAGAACATATATGCGTTTTGTTTTTAAGAGGAAAACCGTGTTCTCTTCCCGGCTTGTTCCCTCTTTGCTGATTTCAGGAGCTACTCTCCTCCTGGTGAGGTGGAAATTCCAGCAAGAATAGAGGTGAAGACAAGCCACCAGGACTCAGGAGGGAAACGCTGACCATTAGAAACCTCTGCATAAGACGTTGTAAGGAGGAAAATAAAAGAGAGAAAAACACAAAGATTTAAACAAGAAACCTACGAACCCAGCTCTGGAAAGAGCCACCTTCTCCAAAATGGATATGTTTCCTCTCACCTGGGTTTTCTTAGCCCTCTACTTTTCAAGACACCAAGTGAGAGGCCAACCAGGTAAGCCACTGAAAGTTTTTCTATTTATTGCAGAAGTTCTTTGGGTCGTTGATTTCTCTTTCAGACCCACCGTGCGGAGGTCGTTTGAATTCCAAAGATGCTGGCTATATCACCTCTCCCGGTTACCCCCAGGACTACCCCTCCCACCAGAACTGCGAGTGGATTGTTTACGCCCCCGAACCCAACCAGAAGATTGTCCTCAACTTCAACCCTCACTTTGAAATCGAGAAGCACGACTGCAAGTAAGCACCGTCCTGTCCCACTGTGTATCCCAGATCTTTTCTTGTCTGTGCCATCCCCACCCAGGTATGACTTTATCGAGATTCGGGATGGGGACAGTGAATCCGCAGACCTCCTGGGCAAACACTGTGGGAACATCGCCCCGCCCACCATCATCTCCTCGGGCTCCATGCTCTACATCAAGTTCACCTCCGACTACGCCCGGCAGGGGGCAGGCTTCTCTCTGCGCTACGAGATCTTCAAGACAGGTCAGTGTGGTCACACGTAGGGGCCGGGAGATTTCTTAGTGCTACAGTTCTCTTTTACATACAGGCTCTGAAGATTGCTCAAAAAACTTCACAAGCCCCAACGGGACCATCGAATCTCCTGGGTTTCCTGAGAAGTATCCACACAACTTGGACTGCACCTTTACCATCCTGGCCAAACCCAAGATGGAGATCATCCTGCAGTTCCTGATCTTTGACCTGGAGCATGACCCTTTGCAGGTGGGAGAGGGGGACTGCAAGTACGATTGGCTGGACATCTGGGATGGCATTCCACATGGTGAGTGATGTCATGAGGCATTCCTCAGTAGCTCCACTGACTTCTCTTTGTCTTGAATGTCCAGTTGGCCCCCTGATTGGCAAGTACTGTGGGACCAAAACACCCTCTGAACTTCGTTCATCGACGGGGATCCTCTCCCTGACCTTTCACACGGACATGGCGGTGGCCAAGGATGGCTTCTCTGCGCGTTACTACCTGGTCCACCAAGAGCCACTAGAGAGTGAGTTGGCCGATTGGGAACCTCTGTCCTGTCCTAACTGCATTTGACCGTCTGCTTTCCCCAGACTTTCAGTGCAATGTTCCTCTGGGCATGGAGTCTGGCCGGATTGCTAATGAACAGATCAGTGCCTCATCTACCTACTCTGATGGGAGGTGGACCCCTCAACAAAGCCGGCTCCATGGTGATGACAATGGCTGGACCCCCAACTTGGATTCCAACAAGGAGTATCTCCAGGTACTTGTGCAGATACCAGAGGATGTGAGAGTGTGGTCTCTTACTCCAGCCCTCTATTCCCCAGGTGGACCTGCGCTTTTTAACCATGCTCACGGCCATCGCAACACAGGGAGCGATTTCCAGGGAAACACAGAATGGCTACTATGTCAAATCCTACAAGCTGGAAGTCAGCACTAATGGAGAGGACTGGATGGTGTACCGGCATGGCAAAAACCACAAGGTAAATCCATGATCCTACCTTAAAGGCACATTTCAATAACATGGTTTTGCATCTTACGCTACAGGTATTTCAAGCCAACAACGATGCAACTGAGGTGGTTCTGAACAAGCTCCACGCTCCACTGCTGACAAGGTTTGTTAGAATCCGCCCTCAGACCTGGCACTCAGGTATCGCCCTCCGGCTGGAGCTCTTCGGCTGCCGGGTCACAGGTGAGGTGGGGGCTCCAATGAGGTTGGGGTGCTGACCTCTTGTATCTTCCTCTCCTCTCTGCAGATGCTCCCTGCTCCAACATGCTGGGGATGCTCTCAGGCCTCATTGCAGACTCCCAGATCTCCGCCTCTTCCACCCAGGAATACCTCTGGAGCCCCAGTGCAGCCCGCCTGGTTAGCAGCCGCTCGGGCTGGTTCCCTCGAATCCCTCAGGCCCAGCCCGGTGAGGAGTGGCTTCAGGTAGATCTGGGAACACCCAAGACAGTGAAAGGTGTCATCATCCAGGGAGCCCGCGGAGGAGACAGTATCACTGCTGTGGAAGCCAGAGCATTTGTGCGCAAGTTCAAAGTCTCCTACAGCCTAAACGGCAAGGACTGGGAATACATTCAGGACCCCAGGACCCAGCAGCCAAAGGTAGGCTGTTCTTGGAGGCCTCTGTAACGTTACCAGAAGGGCTGAGTGGCCTCTCTCCCTGCAGCTGTTCGAAGGGAACATGCACTATGACACCCCTGACATCCGAAGGTTTGACCCCATTCCGGCACAGTATGTGCGGGTATACCCGGAGAGGTGGTCGCCGGCGGGGATTGGGATGCGGCTGGAGGTGCTGGGCTGTGACTGGACAGGTAAGATGACATTTCCTCCTCTTTGCATCTCAGCATTCTCTTATCTTCCTTTGCCCTTACACAGACTCCAAGCCCACGGTAGAGACGCTGGGACCCACTGTGAAGAGCGAAGAGACAACCACCCCCTACCCCACCGAAGAGGAGGCCACAGAGTGTGGGGAGAACTGCAGCTTTGAGGATGGTAAGCACAAATTGCCTCCAGATGGCATGGGTCCTTCCTTTGGGTTATTGTTTTCCCCTTTTAGACAAAGATTTGCAGCTCCCTTCGGGATTCAATTGCAACTTCGATTTCCTCGAGGAGCCCTGTGGTTGGATGTATGACCATGCCAAGTGGCTCCGGACCACCTGGGCCAGCAGCTCCAGCCCAAACGACCGGACGTTTCCAGGTAAGCCAGCTGTGAGTGAAGATATGAAAGAGGGAGAACCTCTGTTTGGGTTTGTTTCTGCCAGATGACAGGAATTTCTTGCGGCTGCAGAGTGACAGCCAGAGAGAGGGCCAGTATGCCCGGCTCATCAGCCCCCCTGTCCACCTGCCCCGAAGCCCGGTGTGCATGGAGTTCCAGTACCAGGCCACGGGCGGCCGCGGGGTGGCGCTGCAGGTGGTGCGGGAAGCCAGCCAGGAGAGCAAGTTGCTGTGGGTCATCCGTGAGGACCAGGGCGGCGAGTGGAAGCACGGGCGGATCATCCTGCCCAGCTACGACATGGAGTACCAGGTGGGGTGAGCAAAAAGGGAATCTTGTGATCCTTAACCATGGCTCTTATTCTTCCGGCTTCTAGATTGTGTTCGAGGGAGTGATAGGGAAAGGACGTTCCGGAGAGATTGCCATTGATGACATTCGGATAAGCACTGATGTCCCACTGGAGAACTGCATGGGTATGTGAATATCTGTCTCTTCATGGTTCTTTACTAAGTCCAATTTTTTGTTTGTTTTTTTCAGAACCCATCTCGGCTTTTGCAGGTGAGAATTTTAAAGGTAAAAAAAAATTTTTTAGTAGAGAAGGAGAAGAGGGTCTTACTTAAAGTGGAGTTTGTCTTTCAAGTAGAGCAGGATTCTGAGAGAAATATGAAGATACATGACTTTTTCCCCTAGCATCCCAGGAAAAAAAATAAGACTACACAAGAGGGGGAAAAAACAGCAGGTTTTCCTTGAAATGCTCTGTTTTTCCCACCCTCATGCCCTAAGAGAAGGTAGCCAACAAAAGAAATGAAAAGAGCCAATTGCTTGTTCACATATCTACTTACAACAATGGAGAATAGCTGATTTTTCAAAGACTTGGGGTAAAAAAGAGGTTCTAGAATTTTCTTTCATCAGCTTTGCTGTGTTTTTCCAGTCTGCACAATTGTGAAGCCTATCTTTATAGCCAAACATGTCTCTGGCTGCATTTTTCTTCTTTTCATGCCATTGTTGGGGCTCATTGGAGACATTCTGGCCTCAGCTGCTCATCCGCCTCCACACTTGAAAGTATTACTAGGTCATTTCACAGTCTTCTTGTTTGCAGTCAGTATTTCCAATTCTTTTTAGTGTTTCCTTCTAGTTATTCAACTAAAAATAATAGAAACGAATGGCTAAATTCAAGATCAAACTCTTCCAGTAATCTCACACCAAGCCCCCTCCTTTTTTTTCCGCACTTGAAACCATTTGAAAAATTCCAAAAAATATTTTTTCCATGACCGTGCCTAGATTTGGCTGTAGCCCAAGAGATAAAAGCCTGTGATAAAGGCTCTTCTGATGGTGCTTCTAAACTCAAGCCAAACCCAGCAAGGAATGAATGGCTCTCAAGTAGCCCGACTTCTTAACAGAGGAGATTTGGCAAAGTTTAGATCAACACCTGAATGTTTGGCTCCTTATTGCAACTTGGATGAACAAACTGAATTGGGAAATTAAGTGTGGTGGGGAAGGCGGACCTTCAGCCAATACTAAATATTAAACTGAATTAAACCGAATTTTGAAGTGCCAAGAAGAATCTCCTTAGTCCTTTGTTATTTATCTTTTACTGAGGTCTCAGTGTTGTATTTCCTGCTGGGATTAAAAGAGAATGGCTGAGAGAAGTTTCTGGAGGCTACTCATCTGAAAAATCCAGCGATTTAACTGGCCCATGGGGTTCAGAAACTTGGAATCAAGTTCAACAAAGGCACTAAGTGGCCAAGAGCTTATCCCAAATAAATCACAGCCCCCAAACAAGGTGTTGAAAATCTATGGCTTACTCTCAGTTCTACTGCTGATTTATTCAATGACTTATTGCACTTCTCTACCCTCCCTCCTCAATTTCATCTCTAAAGTCAAAGTGATGACACCTGGTACCTGTGAAAATGAATGATTTCAGTGGTTTCCTGTGTGTAAGAGGCTCTTCGATCCTTGCCTTCAAGGCTGGTTGAAATGTGGTAGGTTAAGTGGATGTGCTAAGACTGGCTTTCCATGAGGTTTTCTCAGCCCAGCCTCAGTTAACACAGAGGCTTAAAACTATAGGCACAATTTACCCACTTTGTCAGTTCCTCAGTCACCAATTAGCAGGACTAAGTCCTGAGCCAAACGGGCAAGTATTGAACACATAGAACCTCATGGGTTCTCTTGACCTGTCCTTTTTGTGGTCTTCTCTTTCTGTGCACACCTTAAAACAAATGGTTTCAGGGAGTGGCCACTCCCAGGAGAGGACAGAGTTAGGGTGAAGAATGGGGCAGTGAGCATCATGGGGCAATGGAGCCCTTTTGTTCAGAAGTTGCCTTGTCTCCCTCAACCATCACCCTCTTCAAAGAACCCTCATCAGAAAGGCCCTCGTACCTTTCTCATTTCCTTCCTGTAAAGACAAGGGAATTCTAGAGGAGAGGAGAGCATCAGTGTTTACTTTACAGAGGAGCAAACAGAGACCCAGGGAGGTCAATGACTGGTCAAGGCTCTGACACCTGAGGCAGAACCACATGGGAGGTAGGCATTCCGCCCCCAGCCTAGGGCCCTCCACATCCCACGCCGCTTCCTTCAGTGCAGGGTGATGCTGCCACTGACCAGGCTTCTGAGTGTCTCTGCTGTACACTCCAGATGACAAGCCTGTCATCAGCTTCAAGCAGACCTCTTAATCCACTGCTCAGGGTTGGCATGGAAGGGACTCTTCAAAGAAACCAGCACATTAGTGACCTGAAATGATCTGTGTCCCAGGGCTGTCTTAAATTATTTACCCAAAAGTAACCAGTGGTTTGGGGCAGACTTCTCACTTTCCTGGCCATATTGTGAAGCTCCTTTACAATGCGGGAAGTAAACAGTGTCGAGGCCAATATACTCATACAATATGCTCTGTGTAGACACAGAGCGAAGGCTGAGAATTTTCTGTAAGAAACTGCAGAAAAGCAAACTAATGAAGGAATGCTAATCCCAAATAATCTTAACTTAGAAGAAGGAAGAAAATGAGGGAGAGAGGAAAGATAAAAAAAAGTGTCTGTGTGTGTGTGTGTGTGTGTGTGTGTGTGTGTGTGTCAGAGAAAGAGAGAGTGAGAAAGAATGGAAAGGGCCATAAGAGAGGGCCTTCTTATTTGAGGACTAAATCATTCTCAGTAGGAATTTCCAGGCAGCAGGTTGGAGTGTCTTGGGGGTGTTTCCCCTGAGCAGCATGTGTGGTCTTACACTACCAGGCAGTGTTCCAGGGAAAAGCTTATTTCATTAGAAGAGGTTGGGTTTGTGACTGGATATGGCGTTCACCCTTTGTGCCGTAGTGTTGCAATGTATTGACAAGCACACTAGAGAATATTTGACTCTTCCAGGGTGGAGGGTGTTTCTGGAACAGTCTTGTGGGTGTTTTCATAACTAGCCACCCTGGTCTCTCATTCCAAAAAATCAGGACAGCAGGAGATCAGTGAGACCTTGAATCATGCCTCACCGTGTACCTACTCTGTCTCTCGATGATGCAGAGAGAAGGGACACTGACCAAAATAAGGTGACTTTTTGGCCTGAGACTGATCTTCATATGAAAATGACCAGAGTTTTGTGAAGTTGGGTTGTATTTGTTTTTAAGCAGTAGCTACTGTGCCCACTTGATTACTCAAGCTCTGTAAAACCCCTTCCCATCATTCATTCAGAGCTGACCTCTTTCTCTCACTGTGCTGATCTGCAACAGCTGGGGAAGGGATGGGTGTTGGAGATCGGGAAGGCAGAGGTCTGACTCTCACATAGATATATGCAAGGTGGAAGATTTGTGGCAAAGCTAGGTGATCGCTTTGAATTCCTTGATGAGCCTGATACGAATGAATGCAAGCCAAAAGACAAGAGATCAGGTGCCATGTTTGAAAGCATTTCTATCAATCAGACAGATAAAGGGAACAGAAATCCCCCGATGCCCAACTTGCAGCAGCCTCAATTCCACAGTATCCTCCTCTACACTCCCACATTTTCCTTCCTGATAGTGGCCCAGGCTCATTTGCCCAATCCCTGCCCTGGACTCCAGCAGCACTTGGGAGTCCTCTCCGCAATGCCTCACTTTCTTTCATGCTAATTTGGCATGGGTGAGTCTTCACTTCCCAACCACCCTGAAGGGCCTTGATGGTAGACACCTGGTCCCTTACATCTTTATTTTCCAAAGTCATCAGTTTGTTTCCTGGGCATGCAGTGAGCCCTCTTACTAAGTGGTGTTAGGCTGGTTAGTTGGTTAATGAAAACTGCCCTTTGAAGAACAATGTAATTTAGTTTCCTGCTCTGGGTGATGCCTGTCATGGAAAGCATGAAACCCCAAATTTCAGATCCCCACTTCTTCATGTTCATGAGAAGCCCCTCAAAGCCCTACTCTATCAAAGTAGTGAGCCAGTGAAACAGGCAACCAAAGTGTGTATCCAGCCAATCCGGATCTGAGATAAGGCAGACTCTTTTATTTTATTAGAAGGGGGCAGTAGGGATATGGTGGTAGTTACAGTGTCCCAGCCACACCCAAAGAACTTGAATGCAGACTGGGGATCCACCCTGGCCCTAATACAGTTATTTGAGAGTCAGTATTTGTAGTCAGGCTGACCTGAGACTGAATCCACATGGGGGCCTAGAAGGAAACAGGGTCATGGGAGCACAAAGGTTGAAAGCGGAACTCGTGTGGGTGGTAAGATCCCTTCCTGACCTGCATTCTTCTAGAGGTTTGGCCCATTCCACTCTCCCTAGCCCATCTCACACTCACCAACACACCCACCCACTAAAACAGAGTCCTGGAACTTCCTCTTCAAGTTTTCCCCATTGAAAACAAAATTCTGAGTCCCTGGTTCCTTTCTCCCACTCTCTCCTGATGTCTGCCCTGACTTCGGCAGCTAGGTCTGCCATCCTGTGGCTGCCATTTCCCCTTTCCAGGGAGCTGTGGCCTCTACCCTCTGCCTTGGGCTCCTAGCTCATCATTCTCCCCTCTGCCTCCCAGAGGCCGGTAGCTTTACCCGTTGGTTCTCCTGGTAGCATCTTACCTGCCACACCTTGCCTATTCTTTGCTAGAACTACAGGGACCTAATGAGAGAACCACATTCCTTCCTGCTGGCCTCCTAAGGAAACAGGCTGCAGTTTACCTACCAGGCTCAACAGAAAAGGAAAGTGGCTGGTAAAGGGCAAAGATGCTTTTGAGAGAGAGAAAGCTCTTAATCAAACACAGATATCAAGAATATTAGCAAGGGGACTAGAGAAAATTGCTATCAAAGTAAATGGTTTTTTGTACAAATGTTCCCTTTATTTGTGTTTTCCCCAGTGTGCCATTCTTTCTTTAAGGCTTGGTGAACAGATGTGCTTTTGAAAATGTTGATTAACTTATCCTTTTTTTGACCCCCTTCCCACTCACTCAAACTCAGGGGAGCAGTGATTATATAAAAAGCCAAGTCAAGCCACTAAAGTGTTCTTCTTCACCTTAAGTAGCCTTTGATTCTCCAGGTGCAGAAATCTCAGCTGCATCTGGGCAATTGATTTCATTGAGTCTTAGAAATGGGCCAATTCTTAGGAAATCATCTCATCCAGTCCTCAACCTCCAGAGACAAGAGGCCGTGATCTCCTGTGATAAAATGTTCTCAAAATCATTAGCATCATTTTACCCTTTTTCCTTTAAGATCAATGCCACATTCACCCCTTTCCAGCCAGTGATCTATGGTATCCTAAGACTTCTTCCCTGAGGGTGTGAGATGGAGCAAGATGGCATTCTAGCCTCCAAGAATTCATCACATCCTTGGCAGAAACAAGATCCCTAAAAGCAAGCATAGGATTTGGCCCAGAAGTCACTGGCAGGAGCCCCGTGGTTCTCATCCTAGGCTGATTCACATATTCTTATCCAGTGTTCTGCCTCTTTTACTGGTGAAGATGTTAAGACATATGAGCAGCCCATCAAACCAATTAATTGTTGGAAATGTGACGGTTTTCTTCCATGTTTTTTTTTTTTTTCATATGGAAAAAAACCCTGTGGGTTGACTTTCACAAGCTCGATTTGATCCCTGTGACAAACACCACCTTCCTCTTGTTGATTCATGTTCACATCTCCCTTCCAAGGAAACAACCTGCTCTGTTGGGGCCTGGAGGAGAATGCAGGGAATGGGCGTTGAGGTGGGGAGGCTGGCGTGGCCTGCAGGTGCCACTTGCTGTGCTTTAAACATGCAAGGAATGGGCTGGAGTTATGGAGGATTAGTGCCATGTGGCATCAATCTTTTAAGTGGGGTCTTGGCAAGTTGTTTTGTGCATCCCTTACTAGGGACCGAGGGGGATGAGAATGTGCTTTAGCACTTTGGCCAGAAATGAGAAAGACTTCTAACATGATTGAAACCATGGCCTCCAGGAAAAGACTGAATTTCAAATGTGACAGTGATGGATCAATGCTCAGTTCAGATCATGGTCAAGTAGATCTTCCCCGAGATGTAGTGCTGATGAAGGAAGCTTTCGGGATGGTCTAAAGTTCTTTTTCTCCCTCTTGTCTGATACTTCAGCCGTTTGGGATTTTGATTTTCTTTTAAGCCTTGATTTTTGGATTTCAATTTATAGTAGTGACTTCAAGATTGTTTATCTGACTTGGTGGAACAAAACTCTGAGAGGGCCATACACATTCACTGGGGCTGTCTTGAGCTGACAGCTTGGAAAGGCATAATTAGCTTGTGAGATAGGAAGAAATGATAAGATGTTGCTCTTTGCCATGCATTTGATGTTCTCTATTAATGTTTTACCATTTTAGACAGATAACTTTCAGTGGTTCTGATTTCTATAAGTTGGACAGCACAGTGAATAGAGAGACCTGTATTATCACCCTCCCAAATTATCATGAAAAAGAAAAAGATAGACAGTGATAATACTGGAGAAA